TCCCAAGCACATCTTAAACGTGCTTGGAAAGTTACTGAGCTAAAGTGACTGACCTTGAAGGCACAAACCAATTCAGTCACTATTCAGTCAACAAACCTACTGCAGATTTCATTGTCACTTTGCTTCCCTGAAACTTACTTTGTTTTAATGAGACTGCCACGCAAAAGTGAAATTTAGACAAATTTAGAATCTTACTACTCTGTGGTTTACTTTAAAGACCGAAAAATGCTTGGGCTAAACCTTAAATAAAAGTATTAAGTCTTGCAATTAAAAATTGAACCAAAAATACTAACGAGAGTGTTCTGCAAAACTGAAATTTAAACAAATTTACAACCATACTAGGTTTGGTCTCTGCTGTTTGCTTTAAAGACTGAAAAACACTTGGGCTAAACCTTCAATAAAAAGATTAAGTCTTGCAATTAAAATTTAAACTCAAAATACTCCACCAGTAAAATTACTTCAACTTTTGTTGTATGCTTGAAAGTTTTCACAATAAGATGGATAGGAAAAAAGTATTCCACCAAAATCTAAAGAGTGATGACGAATCTCCTCTTTGTGCCGGTTCATTAAATTGCCTAATGGCAACTACGGATAAGTAAATGCCTTTATCTCGAACGGTTCTGCTCTTTAAACGAATGACGGGCAACAGAGACCGAAAAAGTGTATCCCCAGGAATTCGAGAGGGACGGTGAATTGTAGTGGGACCGCCAGGAGGGGAGGTTCCTGCCCCCGAGTAGAACCTGGGAGCAGAGCCGCTCGGGGAGGGCGGTGGGGGCTTCAGGGCCGCGGAGGGGGTCCCCTCAGGGTGGGCCGTCTCCTCCTCGCCCGCCGCAGGCAGGAGCGCGGGGGACCGAAACCCTGTAGTTTGCAGCGTCAGGCAGCGGGTCTGCGCCCAGCGAGCGGCTCCCCAGCTCCTGGGAAGATGCGGACCCGGGACGCCCCCGTGAGCTCACTGCGCCTGGCTGACACGAGGCGCTCACAGAACAAAGCAAGGGCTTCGGGGAGGGCGCGGCCGCGGGGCCGAGCGCGCAGATCGCTCCGGACCCGGACACCGCCTGCGAGGAGCGCCGACCAGCCGGGAAGGGTTCGCGCTAGGCGGCGCCCGGGTCCCGTCGGCCAGGGTGAGCGTCCGGCCCGCGTCCGCGCCACGCCCGCCGCGTTCCCCTTTCCTCTGCGGCGGGCCGAGAGATAACCCTGCCCGAGGGGTCCCGGCGCCCGCCCCCCACGCGGTCGCACTGGAATTCGCAGCCCCTCTCGGGTCCCCGGGGCGCATTTTGCAGTCTGAGTGGCAATGCACTTGCTCCAGGACAGGCGGCTACCCCGCCGCAGCGGAGGCGCGGACTTTTCTTTTGGGGGGTAAGATGGCAGGTCCCGGGAAACAAAGGAAATCACGGCTATTGTGGCTTTCCTGGTATATAAGGTCTCGCCGGCTCGCCGCGCTCCCCACCTTGCCTGCGCCCGCCCGGAGCCAGCGGTTCTCCAAGCACCCAGCATCCTGCTAGACGCGCCGCGCACCGACGGAGGGGACATGGGCAGAGCAATGGTGGCCAGGCTCGGGCTGGGGCTGCTGCTGCTGGCACTGCTCCTACCCACGCAGGTGAGGCCCTGGCGCCCGGCGGGGCTCGAGGGAATGTATCCATGTAACTTTTTATGTATTTTAGATTTATTCCAGTGAAACAACAACTGGAACTTCAAGTAACTCCTCCCAGAGTACTTCCAACTCTGGGTTGGCCCCAAATCCAACTAATGCCACCACCAAGGCGGCTGGTGGTGCCCTGCAGTCAACAGCCAGTCTCTTCGTGGTCTCACTCTCTCTTCTGCATCTCTACTCTTAAGAGACTCAGGCCAAGAAACGTCTTCTAAATTTCCCCATCTTCTAAACCCAATCCAAATGGCGTCTGGAAGTCCAATGTGGCAAGGAAAAACAGGTCTTCATCGAATCTACTAATTCCACACCTTTTATTGACACAGAAAATGTTGAGAATCCCAAATTTGATTGATTTGAAGAACATGTGAGAGGTTTGACTAGATGATGGATGCCAATATTAAATCTGCTGGAGTTTCATGTACAAGATGAAGGAGAGGCAACATCCAAAATAGTTAAGACATGATTTCCTTGAATGTGGCTTGAGAAATATGGACACTTAATACTACCTTGAAAATAAGAATAGAAATAAAGGATGGGATTGTGGAATGGAGATTCAGTTTTCATTTGGTTCATTAATTCTATAAGGCCATAAAACAGGTAATATAAAAAGCTTCCATGATTCTATTTATATGTACATGAGAAGGAACTTCCAGGTGTTACTGTAATTCCTCAACGTATTGTTTCGACAGCACTAATTTAATGCCGATATACTCTAGATGAAGTTTTACATTGTTGAGCTATTGCTGTTCTCTTGGGAACTGAACTCACTTTCCTCCTGAGGCTTTGGATTTGACATTGCATTTGACCTTTTATGTAGTAATTGACATGTGCCAGGGCAATGATGAATGAGAATCTACCCCCAGATCCAAGCATCCTGAGCAACTCTTGATTATCCATATTGAGTCAAATGGTAGGCATTTCCTATCACCTGTTTCCATTCAACAAGAGCACTACATTCATTTAGCTAAACGGATTCCAAAGAGTAGAATTGCATTGACCACGACTAATTTCAAAATGCTTTTTATTATTATTATTTTTTAGACAGTCTCACTTTGTCGCCCAGGCCGGAGTGCAGTGGTGCGATCTCAGATCAGTGTACCATTTGCCTCCCGGGCTCAAGCGATTCTCCTGCCTCAGCCTCCCAAGTAGCTGGGATTACAGGCACCTGCCACCATGCCCGGCTAATTTTTGTAATTTTAGTAGAGACAGGGTTTCACCATGTTGCCCAGGCTGGTTTCGAACTCCTGACCTCAGGTGATCCACCCGCCTCGGCCTCCCAAAGTGCTGGGATTACAGGCTTGAGCCCCCGCGCCCAGCCATCAAAATGCTTTTTATTTCTGCATATGTTGAATACTTTTTACAATTTAAAAAAATGATCTGTTTTGAAGGCAAAATTGCAAATCTTGAAATTAAGAAGGCAAAAATGTAAAGGAGTCAAAACTATAAATCAAGTATTTGGGAAGTGAAGACTGGAAGCTAATTTGCATTAAATTCACAAACTTTTATACTCTTTCTGTATATACATTTTTTTTCTTTAAAAAACAACTATGGATCAGAATAGCCACATTTAGAACACTTTTTGTTATCAGTCAATATTTTTAGATAGTTAGAACCTGGTCCTAAGCCTAAAAGTGGGCTTGATTCTGCAGTAAATCTTTTACAACTGCCTCGACACACATAAACCTTTTTAAAAATAGACACTCCCCGAAGTCTTTTGTTCGCATGGTCACACACTGATGCTTAGATGTTCCAGTAATCTAATATGGCCACAGTAGTCTTGATGACCAAAGTCCTTTTTTTCCATCTTTAGAAAACTACATGGGAACAAACAGATCGAACAGTTTTGAAGCTACTGTGTGTGTGAATGAACACTCTTGCTTTATTCCAGAATGCTGTACATCTATTTTGGATTGTATATTGTGTTTGTGTATTTACGCTTTGATTCATAGTAACTTCTTATGGAATTGATTTGCATTGAACACAAACTGTAAATAAAAAGAAATGGCTGAAAGAGCAATCTTGCATTTTAAGTTTTTCCAGTATGAGGAA